TTGTGTGATACCGAGGCCCTGAGCCTTAGGGTTGGAACACAGCATTATTTTTGTTCAGCACTTTAGGGATTCTAGATTATTTTTACACACATTAACTCATCTAATCCCACAATGACCCCCAGAGCTCAGTATCATTTTCCATTTGCATTTTACAATGTAGTGAATTGGGTAGAAGTGAGACAGCAACCAGCTCTCAGTTACACAGACAGATAATGAAAATAGTTTACTTTTTGCTCAATATGAGTTTAGCAAAGGCTTTCACGTAAACCGTTTCACTCCAACCTTATGGGGTATATAAAATCAGGCACTTTACACTCATTTTCTCTTTTCATCCTCATGCAACGCTGGGCACTAAATATCGTATGCTGTCATTTTATTGATGAGGAAACTGACGCTCGAAGTAGTTAAATCCTTTGCCAAAGATCACACAGCTGCAGCCTGCCCCTTATTAAGTGCACACTTCGTGATGCCATGCACCCTGTTCAGTAATTTACAGGCGTTATTATCTCCCCAACAGTCACAGAATATCGGTATTCTTATTATCCCATTTACTGATGAGAAAAGTGGGTTCAGAGAGGGTGAGTGACTGGTCCAAGACCACACAGCCAGCAGGTGGCTGAGGCAGGACTCAAAGGGCTAGCAAAGGAGCAAGTCTGGAACTCAAACCCAGTTCTGACTCCAGCTCTGTGCTGCTTCTCTCGCACCCCGACCCTGGGTGGGGGCCTCGCTCCCCACCCAGCTGAAACAATCAACGACCCTCTGGTAGACCAGGACCTCTCTTCATCGAAGTCTTAGGTAGCCACGCTTGCCAGGAGAAGGCCTTTCTTCCTTCACCCTCCCTGGACAGATCCGGGTCAACTGGAGGTGGCGGGCGAGAGGACCGATCCGCAGGGCGGTGGCGGGCGCAGGGCGAGGCTGTGCAGCGAACGGAAGAGGCTCCGGGACCGCCTCGCGTTCCAGCAGCGGCGCGGGGTGGGTGGGGCGGGAGTGCCGGGCCTCCGCCCCCTCCGCCTGCCTTTCCTTCCTCCCTCCCTCGGTCCCCGGGGCCGGCGGACCCGCGGGCAGGCACTGCCCGGGCTGGACGACGTCTGGCCGGCTCCCGGCGAAGGGCAGCGGAGGAGCGGCCCAGAGCGCGCAGCTAGGGCACTGGCGAAACCCCGGGACAGTCCCTCTCCGTGCGGGGGCGGCGCAGAGCAGTCCCATCCCCGGGGTCCCGGGCGCGGCTGACTGCCGGCTGGTTCCCTGCGCGCAGTAGCTCCCCGAGCCGGGCTGCACCGGAGGCGGCGAGATGGTCGCGCGCGTCGGCCTCCTGCTGCGCGCCCTGCAGCTGCTACTGTGGGGCCACCTGGACGCCCAGCCCGCGGAGCGCGGAGGCCAGGAGCTGCGCAAGGAGGCGGAGGTACGCCGTGTGTACCTGGCGGAGAGCGGTGCATGGAAAAAGCAGATATTCCTCTCTCCCGCAGGCATTCCTAGAGAAGTACGGATACCTCAATGAACAGGTCCCCAAAGCTCCCACCTCCACTCGATTCAGCGATGCCATCAGGTAGGGTGGAGGGATGTGGAGGACTTGGGGTAACCCTCCCCTTGCGGTCCTTTCCTCCTGACAGAGCGTTTCAGTGGGTGTCCCAGCTACCTGTCAGCGGCGTGTTGGACCGCGCCACCCTGCGCCAGATGACTCGTCCCCGCTGCGGGGTTACAGATACCAACAGTTATGCGGCCTGGGCTGAGAGGATCAGTGACTTGTTTGCTAGACACCGGACCAAAATGAGGCGTAAGAAACGCTTTGCAAAGCAAGGTGAGCACTGTTAAAATCCGGCTAGGCCAAGAGGTGTGACTGACGTGGGCTTTCTGGGTGGCAGGTAACAAATGGTACAAGCAGCACCTCTCCTACCGCCTGGTGAACTGGCCTGAGCATCTGCCGGAGCCGGCAGTTCGGGGCGCCGTGCGCGCCGCCTTCCAGTTGTGGAGCAACGTCTCAGCGCTGGAGTTCTGGGAGGCCCCAGCCACAGGCCCCGCTGACATCCGGCTCACCTTCTTCCAAGGGGACCACAACGATGGGCTGGGCAATGCCTTTGATGGCCCAGGTGCTGGCACAAAGCCTCCCTCCCGCACAGCATGGCACCCCCTGACCTTCTGCCCCACCTGCAGGGGGCGCCCTGGCGCACGCCTTCCTGCCCCGCCGCGGCGAAGCGCACTTCGACCAAGATGAGCGCTGGTCCCTGAGCCGCCGCCGCGGGCGCAACCTGTTCGTGGTGCTGGCGCACGAGATCGGTCACACGCTTGGCCTCACCCACTCGCCCGCGCCGCGCGCGCTCATGGCGCCCTACTACAAGAGGCTGGGCCGCGACGCGCTGCTCAGCTGGGACGACGTGCTGGCCGTGCAGAGCCTGTATGGTGAGGCCCCGGGACATGCCCCGCTCTTGGTCTCTCTCTCTCTCTTATTTCCTTACTCACAAAGGGAAGCCCCTAGGGGGCTCAGTGGCCGTCCAGCTCCCAGGAAAGCTGTTCACTGACTTTGAGACCTGGGACTCCTACAGCCCCCAAGGAAGGCGCCCTGAAACGCAGGGCCCTAAATACTGCCACTCTTCCTTCGATGCCATCACTGTAGGTAAGAAGGTCCCACTGGTGCTTTGCTTCTTTTCACTCCTCAACTCTCTCTTGTCTCTGGGCAGACAGGCAACAGCAACTGTACATTTTTAAAGGGAGCCATTTCTGGGAGGTGGCAGCTGATGGCAACGTCTCAGAGCCCCGTCCACTGCAGGAAAGATGGGTCGGGCTGCCCCCCAACATTGAGGCTGCGGCAGTGTCATTGAATGATGGAGATTTCTACTTCTTCAAAGGTACTGGCTCTGGGGCAGCGGGGAAAACTGAGCTACCACCCTGCTATTTATAACTAATTTGTAGTGCAATCCGTTTGATTGATATGAATACCAACCATCGTGGGCTCCAGCTTAAAGGAGAGCAGAGGTATGGGGGACAGAAGTGGGGTAGAGGGCCAACAGCTCACCCTGGCTCTCCCAATTCCCCACAGGGGGTCGATGCTGGAGGTTCCGGGGCCCCAAGCCAGTGTGGGGTCTCCCACAGCTGTGCCGGGCAGGGGGCCTGCCCCGCCATCCTGACGCCGCCCTCTTCTTCCCTCCTCTGCGCCGCCTCATCCTCTTCAAGGGTGCCCGCTACTACGTGCTGGCCCGAGGGGGACTGCAAGTGGAGCCCTACTACCCCCGAAGTCTGCAGGACTGGGGAGGCATCCCTGAGGAGGTCAGCGGCGCCCTGCCGAGGCCCGATGGCTCCATCATCTTCTTCCGAGATGACCGCTACTGGCGCCTCGACCAGGCCAAACTGCAGGCAACCACCTCGGGCCGCTGGGCCACCGAGCTGCCCTGGATGGGCTGCTGGCATGCCAACTCGGGGAGCGCCCTGTTCTGAAGGCACCTCCTCACCTCAGAAACTGGTGGTGCTCTCAGGGCAAAATCATGTTCCCCACCCCCGGGGCAGAACCCCTCTTAGAAGCCTCTGAGTCCCTCTGCAGAAGACCGGGCAGCAAAGCCTCCATCTGGAAGTCTGTCTGCCTTTGTTCCTTGAAGAATGCAGCATTGTCTTTGTCTGTCCCCACCACATGGAGGTGGGGGTGGGATCAATCTTAGGAAAAGCAAAAAAGGGTCCCAGATCCCTTGGCCCTTTCCTCCGAGGACTTCTATCCTCCCCAGGCCTTTGTTTCTTCGGCTAAAGGTACAGTTCCTTTCAAGAGGTAACAGCACTGGGATCCAAGCAGGGGGATGAAAAACTCAGCAGAGAAATTCGAGACCATTTTGCAAGACTGTGCCCTTCTCCTCAGGACCCCCTGGCTCAGTTCTTGAAAAACGGTGTCATATTTAGTCAGAGGCCCCACCCCCAGGAAGCATGGATGGGGATGAAGGCACAGGCGTCTCCAACCTCAGAGGCCCTTTGTGGGGTCAGGACACAGAGTGGGAGGGAGACTGATGCAGGCCTACCAGTCCCTGGCTTTTTGTCTGGGGCTGGAATAAAGAGGTGCCTTCAGCTGGTGGGCCGAGAGGCAGGAAGCAGCCTTCCTTGGAGCAGTTCTTCCATCCTT